GAAGACAAACGTAGGTCAATAAATTACATAAGGGTTATACTAGATTGTGTGGTGGTACAGGTGGGGAAGCGAGCAACTGTCTGCATTGTGTCCAGGAAAGGGTCACAGGCGTGTTATGTAGATTCTGGAGAAAATTCAAAAATAGCATTTATTTTTACTTATTTACTTTTGTATGTGGAGACGAGGGTCTCACTATGTTGCCCAGGCTGGTGTTGAACTACTCGCCTCAAGAAATCCTCCCGCCTCGACCTCCCAAAGTGTTGGGACTACAGGTGTGAGCCACCGCGCCTGGCCTAAATGTGGCATTTAGAAAAAGTATTTACAACATCTGCATTAAAAGGACCATAAAGCAACCAGGCATCTAAGTCCCTGAAGCAATTTAAGTTGCTCAAACTTGAGAGGACAACCAAATGATAGCAAAAGGGCAAAAGAGAAAGGAAGCTGCAGTGCCCACTCAGAAGTGTGAGAGCGGGAGAAGGCATTTCGGGAGCCGCCCGAGCTTCAGGAAACCGAGCGAGACACCAGGTGGGCACACTGAGGATTAAAGAGGGCCTCGCGGTTCCGCACTGCGGCCGGGAGACAAACCAGTAGCCACTATCACCAGCCCCGGGCAGACCACTAAGAACTGTGGAGGTGCGCGGGGCGGCTCAGGGCTGGCGCATTTGGTGAGGAGCTCAGACAACGAGGCCCTTAGGGTCGGCTTAGGCGGTTCCCTGACCAAGGCGCCAGAAAAGGGCCTGGCTCAAGCAAGCACGGGCGGCGTGCAGTACAGCACACCTAGCCCCGATTCTTCAACAGTTCTCGCCCTCCGAGCCTAGCACAACGAGCCTCACCGAAACCGTACACCGCCACCAGGACACTCCGTGATGGGGGATCACCACCCTCAGAAAGAGGAAGCGACTAGCAGGCGCGCAATCCCGCGAGACCAGGAGGCCCCGCCCGAAGCCCGGCCTCTGTGACCGGAAGTGAGGCGTTTTGCCCCGCCCCCGTGGCCGATACCTCGCGAGACTTGGCGAAGGCCTTCCTTTTTCGTCTGGGCTGCCAACATGGTAGGTGTTTCGTTTCTTGCCTCCTCTTCCTTTTAGGCCTTACCACCAAGCTTTTTCCACACAGCCATCCAGACTGAGGAAGACCCGGAAACTTAGGGGCCACGTGAGCCACGGCCACGGCCGCATAGGTAAGTGCCGGCTTCCCCTCGGGGTGGGCCTTCACCGGCCCCACGTAGCTTTGTATTCCTGCAGGCAAGCACCGGAAGCACCCCGGCGGCCGCGGTAATGCTGGTGGTCTGCATCACCACCGGATCAACTTCGACAAATAGTAAGTGTCCTTGGACTGCTTTTATTGACACATGTGTATGAAGGTGGTTGTTACCTCTTCCTAGCCACCCAGGCTACTTTGGGAAAGTTGGTATGAAGCATTACCACTTAAAGAGGAACCAGAGCTTCTGCCCAACTGTCAACCTTGACAAATTGTGGACTTTGGTCAGTGAACAGACACGGGTGAATGCTGCTAAAAACAAGACTGGGGCTGCTCCCATCATTGATGTGGTGCGATCGGTAAGTTAATTGGATGTTTTTCTGTACTTCCATGTATTGTAAACTTTTTTCTCTGTTCTTCTAGGGCTACTACAAAGTTCTGGGAAAGGGAAAGCTCCCAAAGCAGCCTGTCATCGTGAAGGCCAAATTCTTCAGCAGAAGAGCTGAGGAGAAGATTAAGAGTGTTGGGGGGGCCTGTGTCCTGGTGGCTTGAAGCCACATGGAGGGAGTTTCATTAAATGCTAACTACTTTTTCCTTGTGGTGTGAGTGTAGGTTCTTCAGTGGCACCTCTACATCCTGTGTGCATTGGGAGCCCAGGTTCTAGTACTTAGGGTATGAAGACATGGGGTCCTCTCCTGACTTCCCTCAAATATATGGTAAACGTAAGACCAACACAGACGTTGGCCAGTTAAACATTTCTGTTTATAAAGTCAGAATAATACCTGTTGATCACTGAAAGGCCTGCATGTATTGTACTCTGAATTTTACAGTGAATGAGAGAATGTACCCTAATTGTTCAACAGGGCTCAAAAGGAAAGATTCCATTTTGATGGGTCACATTCTAAAGAGGGGCAGTGTGATAGGAATGAGATGGTCCTTTAGGACTTAAGTTCTCAGCCCAAGGTTTTTCCACGTGGCCCCCTCATCTTTTTTTTTTTTTTAAACGGAGTCTCTCTTGCCAGGCTGGAGTGCAGTGGCACGATCTCGGCTCACTGCAGCCTCCGCCTCCCAGGTTAAGCGATTCTCCTGCCTCAGCTTCCTGACTAACTGGGATTACAGGCGCCCACCACCATGCCCAGCTAATTTTTGTATTTTCAGTAGAGATGGGGTTTCACCATGTTGGCCATGCTGGTCTCTAACTCCTAACCTCAAGTGATCTGCCCACATCGGCCTCCAAAAGTTCTGGGATTATAGTGTGAGCCACTGCGCCCGGCCATGGCTCCTTAATCTTGATCCAAATTATTGTTACATCCAGAATGTGATGAATCAAAATCTCGAGATGGGGGTCCAGCAATCTGAAATTTCAGTATGCCAGGGCTTTTCTGTATGTCAAAGTGGGTTTGAAATAGTTAATTTTTCTTCTAGTCTGAAATGTATCGGGAAAATTTGGAAATCCTGAAGGCTGGAAATTGAAATAAGTTTTTCTAGGATTTGTGTCTCTTGCTATTGGAAAACTGATGGTGACCAATTCATGTTTACAAATAAGATCCTCATAGATCTCGGTAAATTATAATTTGCTACAGTTTTATGGTTCTTCCTGTGATTTTGAGCTTTTTTTGACCCAAAATAATACAGTCTAAAACTATAGACAAATAAGATGGCACTTAGACTCCTGGGTTTTAGTTAGTGGAGGTTTCCTTAGTGCACTGTGGGGTCATAATAAGCCGAGAACCATGGCTGTCTATGGGACACATCTGTCAGGACAACCTTTAGAGGATGTTGGGGATCAAATAGAAGGCACAGAGAAGCACTGAATTGGCTTACATAAGAATAGGCTAGAATTACAAGTAGTGAAACCTCGATTCAGCTGGACAATTTTAAACAAATGTATCATTTGGCTTGTATCTTCTGTTGTGCTGGAGAAGTTAGAAATAAGGGCTCTCCAGACCAGCCTGACCAACCTGGAGAAACCTTGTCTCTACTAAATACACAAAATTAGCCAGGCGTGGTGGCACATGCCTGTAATCCCAGCTACTTTGGAGGCTGAGCCAGGAGAATCTCCAGGAGGCGGAGGTTGCTGTGAGCCGAGATCGTGCCATTGCACTCCAGCTTGGGCAACAAGAGTGAAACTCTGTCCACCCCCCCCAAAAAAAGTAAGGGCTCTCCATTAGGGCCCATAGAGGACTTGTAATATGGAACCTGAATCCAAGGATCCCACAATAAGTGGTCAGTAGTTCATGATGAATTAAAAGACTCAATATTTGGTCTTCACCCAATACCTGTGTGACTTTTAGTCCTAATTTCCTCATCTTTAAAATTTCAGTGAAAGTGCCTACCTGAGGATTGTGTAGATTAAAATGGAAACCGTGCACTTAATTTTTTGTTTTGTTTTGAGACGGAGTCTCGCTCTGTCGCCCAGGCTGGAGTGCAGTGGTGCGATCTCAGATCACTGCAAGCTCCGCCTCCTAGGTTCAGACCATTCTCCTGCCTCAGCTTCCCAAGTAGCTGGGACTACAGGCGCCCGCCACTGCGCCCGGCTAATTTTTTGCATTTTTAGTAGAGACAGGGTTTCACCGTGTTAGCCAGGATGGTCTCGATCTCCTGATCTGCCCGCCTCAGCCTCCCAAAGTGCTGGGATTACAGGCATGAGCCACCGCGCCCGGCCCAGGCACTTAATTTTTGTGTTTGACTTAGTAACTTAAGTGCAAACTATTACGGGAGCAGATGGAGTCAATTGGCCTTCATGTGATTGTCAGTGGGAAATTGGTCCAAGCAGAGGGAATACTGGTTCAGGAAACTGGTTTGGGAAGGTTAGGCAAACGGGAAGTGCTATGGTGGAGAGAAAGATTACTCTGGCCGGGCTGTAAAGGACGGCTACAATGGGAGGCTGAAGGCAGAACCAAGAAAATGGGAGTGAGTATGGAAAAGGTACGATTCAGACGGCATAATGGACGGGACTTGGAGACTGAATTGTAGTGGGCCGACCACAAAATGATAAGGCATGGAAGGAAGTAGAGTTTGGGGGGAAGGATCCCTAGTCCCTTAATGGCTACCTTCTTCCCCAGGAGTTGTTAGGCCATCCGATCCCCTGGCCTGGGAAAGAAACACTGATTTCGTTGCTGGCTTGTTCACTCACCAGAAGCTACAGCTACTAACAGTTCTAAAAACTGTTTCATGTGATGAGGAACAGACGAAAATAGTTTTGAGCCCTAAGTCCGCCGATTCCAGTGCTTTCTTGAACCCGCATTTACTAAAATATTTTCATGACTGCCAAGCTTTGAATAGCCTGCTGTGTTCATGGAGGCTCATACTGGCGATCTCTAGTGGCTGGCTAAAGCTTGAATTGCAAAAGATCTAATTTCTGGTCTAATGTATATATGCCTTAAATATAGTTGCGTTCAAACGTGGGAGCTGCAGGTGCAACTTGATTTTATGACAAATGGCTGCCACATAATTTGCACAAGCAGTGCTCGTCAAGGGCAGCTAAATCAGGCGAGCTTTCAATCAAAATAAATGTACTACTAAACCCTACTTAGCGGCTAACTAGCCCAAGAGCAGACAGCCCACGGACGGACTGCAAGTCGGAAGCGCGGGCGGAAGCTGTGCAGCGCCCACCTGGTGGCTCCATCGGCCGCGTTCATCAGTCAGCACGACCCGACCTCAGTGGCGTCCTCACAACACAGACCGGACCTTGGGTCTTACCCCGGCACCTGAGAACCACTTCCGGTGAGTAGCTTCTACTTCCGGAGACGATGACTCCCCCGCGTCCCAGACCGGAAGAAGCCCGGCGGAGACCGGCCTCGCTCGGCCACTTCCGGCAAGGGCGGAGCCGGCCAGTGGTGCGCGAGCGCAGATAACTCCCCTGGAGAGGCGGGATGTTCAACTCCACCCCTGGTCCTTGGGCGGCCGTGGGTCCCCTTCGAAGCGGAGGAATGGCCAACCTCGCCGCACTTCGAGCCCCTTTAGGGTGCGTTTAAGAACAGTGGGCGTGGCCTTTACGTAAATCTTCGAGATGGGAACCTCCAGAATTTGTCTCAATTGTCTAAAAGGTAATGAGCGTCAGCGACATTCAAGGGCACTTTGGGCTAAAAAAGAAAGTGCTTGTACACGGATGGAAATATTCTAGAAGAACATAAAAGGAATTTCCTCTTAGGAGGTTAGGGAAATGAGCACGAAGTATGTTTTGGTGCAGTTTTTTGTTCAACCCAATGCGTATTTTCATATTGAGAGGCAATATAAATGGAGCGAAAGTATCTTGAGAAAAAAAAAAAAACTACCAGAACTTGCCGTTGCTGAAAAGTAATATTTTCTCTTTCGAGAGTTTTCATGGCCTTTTAAATTACACCCCCACCTCCACAGGCAAATAAATTTGTTTTGGAATGCATACCACATCATCTGGCTCTAGAAACGTATTTTGTGTAGCTCCCCTAGCAAGAATATAGGTTAAAGCGTAAATTTAATTCCTGGCTCTATTTTACATCCCAATTTTTATTTTCCTCTCATTCCCACTTTACGTTGTTTCAAATAACCTAGTTTGTGTATCCCTGTAAGTCATTTTGGTATAAAGTAGGTTATAAGTGTACATGCGAAAAGATGTTTTTAACAAAAATGTAACTGAGCTGTGACTAATCCCACTTATTTTCTTGGGTC